ACCAGACCCAGCTAGTTTCTGTGGGGACAGGGTCTCAATTATGTTAACGGTCAAGCCCCAGGCTTGAACGACCCTCCCGCTCCAACCTCCACTGAAGTGCAAGTACTGACTGCTCACAAGCGTTAAGCCACCTCGCCCAGTGACATATATAACCAAAATTACCTCAAACTAATGGCCGATGGAACGCTCCTTGAAAATTCAGTCCCCGTACATTCCCGAAATGCGCTTAAACGGGCATTTGTGACAGGCAAGTAAGATGGCTGGTTAACAGCAGTAACGTTTTGTAACGTACAGCCTTTTTCTGAGACGGTAGGTGGCTCTGAAAAGAGCCTTTTGTTTTTTCTGACACAGAAGTCTTTTTACCAATGACAACCTTAAGTTACTTGCTTTGGGCTTTATGGTGGTGACTCTCAGTCTTCTTGGGCAGCAGCACTGCCTGAATGTTAGGCAGGACTCCGCCCTGGGCAATGGTCACGCCGCCCAAAAGCTTATTGAGTTCCTCATCATTGCGGATCGCTAGCTGCAGGTGGCGGGGAATAATGCGAGTTTTTTTGTTATCGCGAGACGCATTGCCTGCCAGCTCAAGGATTTCTGCTGTGAGATACTCTAACACTGCCGCCAAATACACTGGTGCGCCTGCCCCTATCCGCTCTGCATAGTTTCCCTTACGAAGCAGACGATGGATCCGGCCTACGGGAAACTGCAAACCCGCTCTAGAAGAGCGAGACTTAGACTTGGCGCGTGCTTTTCCTCCCTGCTTCCCTCGTCCAGACATCTCCTCGCATCAAATTGCAGCAACACGAGAACCACATTTCTAGGGCTGCTACTGGGCCTATTTATAGTCTGACTGAGGTTGGCATTTGCTATCTGATTGGCTGATGGCCGTCTACCCAATCAGAAAGTCGTACTAGAATCGCCTCATTTGCATTCACGCCACTTCCCATTGTCCAATCAGATTTTGGATACCGAACGCGGCGTTTGAGGGCCGTGCCTATAAATACCGCATCTTTCATCCTCCAGTTCTGTTTGTTTACTTGGCGAGACTTGGAGCTGAGGTCATTTGGAGCTGTTTAATACTGAAGAGCTGTTGAGCACTGGAAAGTGCTGTGTAACCCTGGAAAAGAACCGTGTAACGCTGCAGAAGTGTGTGGTAGCTATGCCGGAGGTGTCATCTAAAGGTGCTACCATTTCCAAGAAGGGCTTTAAGAAAGCTGTCGTTAAGACCCAGAAAAAGGAAGGCAAAAAGCGCAAGAGGACCCGTAAGGAGAGTTATTCTATTTACATCTACAAAGTGCTAAAGCAGGTCCATCCGGACACTGGCATCTCTTCGAAAGCTATGAGCATTATGAATTCCTTCGTCACTGATATCTTTGAGCGTATAGCGAGCGAGGCATCACGTTTGGCTCACTACAGCAAGCGCTCCACCATTTCTTCCAGAGAGATTCAGACAGCAGTGCGCTTGCTACTGCCGGGAGAGCTGGCTAAACATGCTGTGTCTGAGGGCACCAAGGCTGTCACTAAGTACACCAGCTCCAAGTAAGCCTGCTAAGTAAACGTCATTTCTAACCCAAAGGCTCTTTTCAGAGCCACTTAAACATACTGAAACAGCTGTGGGCTTCGTTTTT